GCCTAATACAATTGTCATAGTAATGTAAACAAATATTACTCTAGCCAAAATTTCAATTTATCTATAATGGGAGTATAAAGGAGCAATAAGTATATGTGACACAGGGAGTATGAAAGAGAGAGAAATCTCGTCTTTCATCGTAGGAAATCAACATGATATCTAAAATTGAAAAACATAAAAAGCAGCAATATAAGGATTTGGTATTAAAAGTGTTTGGCTCTGGGGTACAGTGGAGACAGAAGAGGTCTCCTATATTTGGTTGCAAGCCTTGTAGAACGATTTAATACTATAAAACAATGCACATTCAACTTCCATAAAATTAACACCACAACGTAATCCATTTTTAAGGCCTGCAAAACCAAACCAAGACAAAAGCAACCTTATGCTCCAAATAAAACCCTGAATTTTTCTACTTGCTCTTCAAATTAAAATTTGCTGAATTTGATTTCATCTGTAAAGTTAGTTATTAGTTTGTTATTTTGTGAATACAAAAGAGCTTGGAAACTACAATGTGCTTAATATAATAATTCACAACGTGAAAGTTGGGAATCCTCAGTATTTACTTATTCAATCACGTTGCGTGTGTGTAGCAGGGAGCAGGACGCGACAGGCACAAGGCTGCGTGAAACCAGCGACGGTGCCTTGCACTCACCTGCACACCGGTTCCACTTCTAACTTTTCTGTTCTGGGCAGTGATCTGTTCTGTCGGCTTGGGACCAGACTTCTGAGTCCACATTCCAACGGTGCCGCTTCCTAGCTATGAGGCCTTATGCAGTTTCCTTCGCTTTTTCTGAATCTCGGATTCTCTGGGAATAGTAAAGCCTCTCTTGCCGAGCTCGTGTGAGAAATTAACAATAAATTAACGAGAAATTAATGGAAAGTCCTTTGCTTTGGTCAATGATAATAATAACCCCAGCCCCATAACTTCAGCACCTTCTTTGGTGCGCGGAATACCTAGGGCCTCGGAAGGCCGGCTGGGGGCGGGGAGAATCGGCAGTCACTATGGCAACCCGAGACGCCTCGCATGCTGGGCTGCCTGCGACTGAGCTGAGAAGGAAACCGTGCCCAGGGCTCTCGGAAGACCGCTGCGGCATGACAGGCGAGGAGGCGGTGGTGGTGACCGCAGTGGTGGCGCCCAAGGCGGGTCGCGAAGAGGAGCAGCCTCCTCCGCCAGCAGGGCTGGGGTGCGGGGCGCGCGGGGAACCCGGCCGCGGCCCCCTAGAGCACGGCCAGCAGTGTGAGTTCAGCTCCAGCCGCGGACGCTACTGGCTAAGTAATTGATTTTGTTAATGCCTTTATAGGGAAGAAATTTTTATATTGTGAGCCACATAAGAGAATTAAGGAAGTACTGGAAGAAGAACGTCATATTAAGAGAGATGAATGCCACATTAAAAATCCAGCTGCAGGTAATCTCAGTGACAAATGAAGTATGTTTGTGAATTATTTTCTTGCCTTAAAAAATATTGACAGTGGCCCTGGAAGGGATTTGGAGCATTAAAAGGAATCTGCCTGTGGGAGGCTTGAAGCCAGGACTGCCGAGCAGAAACAGTTTATTGCCACAAGCCAAGTACTACTCCAGGCACGGAGGACTCAGAAGTAAGACCCTGATGCCCTTGACTTCCACTGAAACTTATTTTTTCACTTTTTTTTTTAACTCTAGGATAAGATGAATTAGATTTTCCATTAAGAAGGAACCTCTTTCTGCTGATGTCTGAAGAACGGAGAAGAAACTCAAGCTTGTTTCAGGATTTAAGATGTGTGCAAAAAAATGATAGCCTGTAATTACTATTATTGGTATTAATACCTATCTATAAATTAATCCAAAGTAATGAAAGACTATTGGTAATGTTCAGTAAGTACCTGAAAACAATAAAGGAAAATATACTTATTTTTAGTTGTCACAGTTATAATTCATTTGGC